ACCCCCGTTTTTTTGTTTGTTTGTTTTGTTTTTTGTTTTTGGTGAAACGTAGTCTCGCTCTGTCACCCAGGCTGGAGTGCAGTGGCGCGATCTCGGTCACTGCAACATCCGCCTCCAGGGTTCAAGCGATTCTTCTGCCTCTGCCTCCAGAGTAGCTGGGATTACAGGCGCGCATCACCACACCCGGCTAATTTTTGTATTTTTAGTAGAGACGGGGTTTCACCATGTTGGTCAGGCTGATCTCGAACTCCTGACCTCAAGTGATCCGCTCTCCTCAGCCTCCCAAAGTGCTGGGATTACAGGCGTAAGCCACTGAGCCCGGCCAGGAGACCTCTTTAAGAAGACTCGAGATGTCGACAATCCCAGTGGATGGATACCAACTTTAAAAAGAAAAGTTCAAAAGGCCTATGTGCCCATTAGCTGGGAGGGGCCAAGAAATATGGGAGTCCCTTATAGTGGGGGTAAAACGGCGGGTAAAGCTAGGTGGGCGGAACAGCAGCTTCTGGGGGAGACAAGCGGCAAAGAGGCTCACGACCGACTAGGGGCGACCAAGGCTGATAGCCGTTGGGGCCGTTGGGCGCCGGGAGCTGGCGCCCCGCCCTCTCTCCTCTCCCCCACCCTCCGCACCTCCCACCACCCTCGGTGTCCCCTGCGCGTGCGCGTGCAGACACCGGTTGCCAAACATTGCATCATCCCCGCCCCCCTTTCCTCCCCTCCCCCCCCGCTACACTCCCCTCCGCGCGCGCGCATGACTCACCCACCTCCTCCGTGAAGCCTCGTGACCCAAAGCCACTTCCGGGTCCGACACTACGTCGACCCCCTAGCGAGAGGGAGCGACGGGGGCGGTGCCGCGGGGCTCCTGAGTGGCGGATGCGAGGGACGGGGCGGGGCCAATGCCGGCGTGCCACTTTCTGATTGGTAGGTTTTGGGGTCCCGCCCCTGAGAGGAGGGCAAGGCCATGGTAAAAGATTACAGCCAGGCGCTCCCGAGGTCAGAGACTTAAGTCTAAGGCACTGAGCGTATCATGTTAAAGATGAGCGGGTGGCAGCGACAGAGCCAAAATCAGAGCTGGAACCTGAGGAGAGAGGCGAGTACTGATTCCCATCTACCTTTTACCCTAAATGGCTGACATTTCTCTTTGTTGCCCACAGTGTTCAAGAAGGAAGTGTATCTTCATACATCACCACACCTGAAAGCAGGTAAACTTAACCTACCCTTTTCCAAA